AGCAGACCCAGATAGACAGGAGACAGCGCTGGGTGGCGGCTAGTCACTAAAGTCAAAAGCCCGGCTGGGAGGGCGCGACAAAAGGCAGCAAAGACTTCCGAATTCCCCAGAAGCCAGTGGACTAGCACTTGGCTCCCCTCTCCAGGTGATTTGTGGATGCCGGGTTCCAACTCTTCTTGGGGCCGACGAGACAAAGGCGGCTGCAACAGCGCCACCGCTATCACCTTCAGGAAGTTGTTCTGAGGCAAGCGCTCCCACAGGCTGCTGAGAAACCTGGCGGGACGCTCCGCTTCGGCCTTCCCCACCTCCTGCAGACGCTCCAGCAGCAGCTCCGCCTGGGTCTTCATCAGAGAGTCCTCCTGGAGATTTGGGTTCTCTCTATAGCCATTGAAGCGCAGCATGTGCACCGCAGACCGCCGGCGGGCAAGGCGGGCCAGGCTCTCTTGGAGTGTCTCCTCATCGGCGTCCCGGACGCCCGGGCCGGGAAAGAGTTGCTGCACCAGGTGGTAACGAGCTGCATCCCCGAGGGCCCGGTTCTCCAGCAGGCGCAGAGAGAGCAGGACGTCACAGTGACCGAGGGCCTGGAAGTTCGCTAATCCCGGAACTGGACCCCGCCCAAAGCCGCCCTCTTGCCTCCACTGGTTGTGCAGCCGCCGCTCCAGAGCCGTGCGAATGGGGCCATGCCGACCAAAGCGCCGATGGATGTGGCGCAGGTAGCGCGCCCACTGCAAGGCCCGGCGCACGGTGGCGGGGTCCCAGGTGCTGACGTAGGTAGTGCTTGAGACCGCCAGAAGCTCGGAAAAGCGATCCAGGTGCTGCAGAAGGGATTCCATGAGGTGCGCGAAGGCCCTACTTCCGCTTTCACCTTGGAGACGGCGACTCTCTGCGTACTGATTGGAACATCCGCGAAATGATACGCCTCTCTGCAATGCTATTGGTCGAAATGCATGTCAATCTCCCAGCGTCTTTATCCGTGTTCCTTGACTCTGGGCAACTTAAAAGCCCTAATACTTTTACTTTCGCCACACAAAGAGGTTCTTCTTAGTGGAGGGAGAGCAGATGTAGGGCATCCTACCGAGAATTTCCGGAACCACGTGCGAGATGATGCCAGTCATGAACGTCTCCGCGCTTCCTTTCGCTTTGGAAATATCCTTAAGTAGAAATTTTCTGAGCTTTGCCTAAAACTAGAATCTGTGTTGAGGTTTTTCAAAATTAAGTAACGCCAGAGACATACTGTGACGTGAGGAAACGCTCTTAAATGAAATTTTAAGATCTATTTGAGAAACATGTACTAAAAATGTACTGACCTCCTATTAATGCCAGGCGCTATGCTGAATTCTGGGCCTTCACATTGTCCTTCCATTATTAGAACTGAAGCCCAGATTATTTGAAACAAAAAATAAACTTCAATAATTTATTAAAATTTGCAAAGGAACAAAATTTTACTTCACAATTGTACATTTCGTTTTCGTAATTTTTAGGACAAAATAGCTTAATTGACTCTTCTGTCATACAAATAATCAGCTGAAGGAAATGGCATTTAAGAGCATCGAACAATAATAAATGTTTGATTAAATAAAAACCGTGACAAGAGAGTAGGGAGGAGAAGGTCCTATGTCGCTCACTGATGCACTTAACAAACATTTGTCAACTCCTAGGAGTTGCATTCTGTACAAAATGCACAACAATTCTTACTTAAGTTCATAATATAGTAATTCATTTGAGCTGAATTTCCTTCCAGTCCTAAAGACACAGCCAAAACTATTCGAAAAGTGGGGGAAGGTGTTTTGTTTTGTACTTTAACAAAAAGGGGAAGAGAAACAAATTTAAAAGAGGGGAAGAGTCATTTTTCATTTATTAAAATAAGCATTCCTACACCTTTTAGAAAGTAAAGCAGTGATGTGCATGCTGTTAATTCAGATTTATGCATTTATTTATTTATTTTGAAACGGAGTCTCATTCTGTCGCCCAGGCGCGGCCAATTTTTGTATTTTTAGTAGAGATGGGATTTCACCTTATTGGTCAGGCTGGTCTCGAACTTCTGACCTCAAGTGATCCTCCCGCCTCGGCCTCCCAAAGTGCTGGGATTAGAGGCGTGTGCCACCGCGCCCGGCTATTATTTGATTTTTATTAGTTATCTCAAACTCTTACTTGGTCCTGAAATCGTTATTTTATTTTATCCTAAGGATACTATGAATCTTAAAATTCTTTTTCTTGGCTACTACAAACTTAGAACCAAGTGTGCAGCCTGCCTTTAGCAAATGTACAGGCATCACTAATTCATTTATTTATTCTTATATTTAACACCTATTATGATACATAGTATGAGGTGCTACAGATTTAGTAGTAAAATAAATGCAGTCCTAGCATGAGTGGAGAAGTTCATCTTGTACCATTTAAGAGAGACATTAAATGAATAACCTCAAATGTGATAGTAGGATGAAATTGAGTGGGGTCACCAAGTCTTAGGGGATAGGAAGGTCTCTTTAATTACTGACTTTTCAGGCCGGAGGCAGTGGCTTATGCCTGTAATCCCAGCACTTTGTGGGGCTGAGGCCAGGCGGGTGGATTACCTGGGGTCAGGAGTTCCAGACCAGCCTGGCCAATATGGCAAAACTCTGTCTCTACTAAACAAACAAACAAAAAAATTAGCTGGGCATGGCGGTGCACACCTGTGATCCTAGCTAATCGGGAGGTTAAGGCAGGAGAATAGCTTGAACCCGGGAGGTGAAGGTTACAGTGAGCTGAGATCGGGCCACTGCACTCCTGCCTGGGTGACACAGCAAGACTCCATCTCAAAAAAAAAAAAAAAGGAAAATGGAAAAAAAAAGGAAAAGAAACCAACTTTTCAGTTGAAAGTTCAAAGCTGAGTGTTCAGAGGAGCCTTCAAGGCTACAGGAATCCTTAATTTTTTTTGCAGGTATCTGAGTTGAAAGAACCAGGCCTATTTAAGGAGGTGGAAAAAATCCAAAAAAGCTTTGATTCAGAATGGGGATGACAGTGTATGGCAAGAATTATGCAGATTAACTTTAGCTTCATACCTTTCTACTTATCTGTTTAAATCTTGATTTTAAATTCTTCCTTGAGCATAGTAACGTATAAACTCCTACATATTTCAGATTAGTCTATTTTCATTAAATAAAATGTCTATGAAGTTTCCCCCTCTAAAGAAAGAAAAGCCTAGCATTTCAACCTATATTCTTGAGGCAGGGTGGGGAGGGATACAAAAACTTAATTATAATGCAAAGCAGATTTTATATATTTTGAAAATTTTAAGAATTTTGCTATGAGAGACTAGATAGAAACTGACAGGAGAGTTCTGGGAAGACTACAGAGGACTGATACTTGATTTAGGCCTCAAAGTGTTTGAACAATCATGGGACAGAAGAAAATCCAAGTGAGAGAAATAATATAAGGTAAAATATATGAGAACACAAATGTGTGTACTGAAAGGTAAAATAATTTGCCTGTAACTTTTAGCAAACAAGCAAAGAAGCTGGAAGTGGACCCTGCCTGATTTCGTCTGTGACCAAATCTGGACTCCAGATTACTCTGCTAAATGTAGTGACTACGATATTACAAATTTACTATGCCTATTCCTTGACAGCCTCTGTGGGGATGATGGCTGGCGAAACTTCTTTGCAAATGACTCTAGAGACTAAGTGACTACTGTGATCATAGCAGAATGGCAATATTCCTTTATGCTAAGAAAAGCCCCACTGACACTGACCCTATTCCCAGGCAGTTCTCTCACTTTGGGCTTGGAGTACTGCCCTTTTATAGGATGCTTCCTGATCCATTATTTGGAACTACCAAAATGCTTTAATGAGATCATTTTAAGTGTCATATCTTTAAGTGCTTTGTATAAATCAACAGTTGGAAAATATTCCGTATTTGTGAACTGTGTTATAGTTACAATAATGGAAGTTTCAGCAAACCTCTCATTCTTCAACAAAGTAATCCTAAATTTGAAATTATTAGTGTACTTAAAAATCAATGAATAACTGGAGCAATATCTAACTGCAAGAGAATCCCAAGAAATGTGATACTAAAATCTCACTTATAAGTAAATTGTGCTAGTAATAAAGATGCAAAATTAATAACTGGTATTGTCTTTACAGAGGGATCTCCATTTAATTTTCCTTTGATGAGCACAGTTCTTGCTGAATCCCGTCTATCACCCAATGGCACCCACTTTTTCCTCCCTTGGATATGCAGTGGTTTTATGATTTATTTATTTATTTATTTATTTACTCAATTATTTGGCAACCTTAGGCTTGGTATTGTGATAAAGATTTGAAATATAAGGATGAATAGTCTAGTCCCTACTCTCTAGGACTCACAATTTGGTAAGTGAGATAGATGCATAAACAAATAACTGTGATACTACATTATAAGTGAGAAATAAAAGAAATAGCAAAGTGCTCAGAGCACTGGACATAGAGTCACAAAAAATATCTCTACCAGAGAGATCAAGAGAACCACAAAGAAGGTGACAATTAAGCTTTCCCTAGAAGAGTGAATCAGATTTCTTCAGAGGGAGACAGTGAAGGTAAAAGATCATTTTGGTTAGCATGAGGAAAGGCATGGAGGTGTAACGGTATAAGATGTTTGGGATGTTGTGACATTACATTGCATCAAGTCTACCAATAACAATATATAAACATATCTGTTTCATACTTTGTAATGAAACCATCTGTTAATTGAGACCTTACCTCACTTTTTATTGATTTTCCCCTTAGTTTAGTTTCTTTACAGTCAGATTTTTTTAAAACTGTAGGTCATAAAACAAATTTAGCAGCTCTCTAATAGCATTTCTTTAAAATTGAATAGCATAGAAGAGACTATAATAATGTCAAGTAGAAAAATATCAGAGTGCAATATAATAGTAAAGTACGTAATGTTTTTGTGAAACATACTTAGTTTATTTGTGTCTAAGTGTTCTATGTGTCTGTTCCATAATGTATTTCATATTGTGGGTCACAATAAAAATTTGAAAGCCACTGCAGTAGTAATATTTTCTATTGCTTTTCATTGCACTCTTGTTATATTGGCTATGATTAAACCTTGAGTCCAAATGAACCTAGGTTTTTAATGAAGTGACAAGTGACACAGACTGACCTCATTTATAAGCCTGGCACACAGGCAAGCATCTGTTTTAGTGAACTCTAGTTACATTTTACCAGATGAAATGCTGCTAGCTTGGGAGTGAAACTATCATTTGTAATGTTATTTTAACATTGCTTTTCTATTCTGGATTCTAAACTATTAAATTAGAGACAATATATAAAGATATAACCAATTAGTTGTATATTTTCTAAGACACCAGCTTCTAAAATAATCATTCATTTCTTTCAACAATTATTGAGTGTCTACTATATGTCTAATGATATTCTACATGCCAGAGATGTAGTGGTGGAAAAGACAAGAAAGGTTGTTGAAATAAACATATTTTACATTAAACATTTATATTATACTTGAGGTACTTGTGATTAAAGTAACATGACATAGACTTTTTTAAGATTTAGAAGCAAACTACAAGATAAAGAAAGAAAGAAAACTTAAAAAAAAAACACCTTCAACTTAGACAACAGACGTCACACCACAGAAGGTACTGCATAGGATATTTAAAACTAGATGAGGCAGGGTGTGGTGGCTCATGCCTCTAACCCAGAAACTTTGGAGGGTTGGGGTAGGGCATCATGTGAGGCCAGGAGTTTGAGACTAGCCTGGGCAACATAGTGGGACTGTGTCCCTGGGCAACATAGTGGGACCGTGTCTCTGCAAAAAAAAAAAAAATAAAAATAAAAAATTAGCCACAGTTGGTGGCTGTGTTAGTCTGTTTTCACTGTGCTATAAAGAACTACCTGAGACTGGGTCATTTATAAAGAAAAGAGGTTTAATTGACTCACAGTTCTGCATGGCTGGGGAGGCCTCAGGAAACTTACAATCATGGGGAAAGGCAAAGGGGCAGCACGGCATGTCTTACATGGCAGCAGGAGAGAGAGAAAGAGAGAGGGGAAGTGCCACCCTTTTAAAACCATTAGGTCTTGTGAGAACTCCCTCACTATCATGAGAACAGCATGCGGGAAACGGACCCCATGATCCAGTCACCTCCCACCAGGTCCCTCTCTCAACATTTGGGGATTACAATTCTAGATGAAATTTGAATGGGGACATAGAGCCAAACCATATCAGTGGTGCTCACTTGTGGTCCCACCTACCGTGACACTGAGATGGGAGGATAGCTAGAGCCTGAAGGTCAAGGCTGCAGTAAGCCATGGCAACGCCACTGCAATAGCCCTTCTCAAAAAAAAAAATAAAAAAATAAAAAATAAATGAATAAAAGTAGATAAGACAAATGGCATATTTCACAAAATGATTTTTAATCTATTTCTTATGTAAAAATTAGAAAACATATGCTTATACCTAACACAATTTGCCAGAAAAAAATGAGTCTTGCACAGGAGGGAATTAATATTTATGCTACTGTTGTGTTGTACTTAAAAAGTTTAAAGTTCTCCACTGAGAGTAAAGTAATAGATTTTTTAAATTGCATATTAGATGGAGAGTAAACCTTGAACTTTACATATGAAATTTCTTTGATTTATCCTTGTAGTTTTATATATGAATGGTGGTGAAAAGTAATAGCATTTATCGTTTAAAATTTCAGAAACAGTCTGTTTTTATTCGTAACACTATTTGTAATGACTATGCTAGGATTTATAAAATTTATTCTCTTTGCCTTATGACATTAAAAAACTATAATTCAAAATATGTCAATTGAAGGCCTTATATTATAGACTAAGATGCTAGGTTGGGAAAAATAAACATATTTGACCTCACTGAGGAAGTATGTCAACAAAATGTAAGTAAATGATTTAAGTTATTATTAAATATATGTCTTCATGTATTTTTTAATACCATTGCATGTCTTCATACTGCTTTCTGTATCATTATTCTCACTTGCTTCCCAAGCTGTCTTTTGTCATTTTTAACTGCTCCTTTGAAGCTGTTTAGGAATATAAGTCTTTCTTGGTCACTTCTGGAAATTTATTTTACCAAATTTAACCCAGTGGCTGTTTCCGTGTTATTTAATTTTTTCTCAAAGTGTCCTCTAACCTCAATCATTTATTGAAGGTTTGCTTCACTTTTCAGAGTGAGTACTACATATATTATTTTCATTTGGGAGAAGGACTAAGAGAGAAAAGGAGAGTTATCTACATAGGAGGGAAAAATAACGTGTTTTATTGATCATTTTTAAACTCAAAAAAGTATTTATTAGAGAAATGAGAAAATTCATGTTTGAGACAATGTTGAAAGTTTAGAATGTGGGACACACATAGTAATGCAGAAATTTCCCGTGTTAAAGTCCTCTAACTGTGATCACTTGAAAATAAAAACTAAACTGTTTAAATCTGGCTTGACTTCTTTTTAATGGTGTTAAGTTTCAAGGATGTATTTAAACATTTTTCATCTTATTGAAGTATTTGCTTCCTTTGCATTCACATTAGAGAAGCTATAGTTGCTTCAGTTGGACTACATTTTCCTAAGGTGAACAGTTTGGGTTGAGTCCACACTAAACTAAGAAAATACTTAGACAAAAGATTATCTTTGACAAATATATCAGTGAGTGATCAGAATATATAAATAGAAATATTGATTTTGAAAAACAAGATAAAAATCAAATGGGAATTTTTACATATGCTAAAAAAATTAAAATAAAAACACTGTATCCGTGTCTCTTCAGAAATCTTTTGTATTACTTCTCTTTTGTCACCAAAAAAAATATTCAGTACAACTCTTAGATGTTAATGAAAGAAAAAACACATTATTTATTTCTTCTCGTATTTTTCTTTTCGCTCTTTCTGAGAGACAGAGGATCTGACATAATGCAAAATTTAAGACAAAAAAAAAAATACCTGGAAGAAATGAGCATGGAGAGGGAGTAATTTTGAATGATTATGCTTTCCCAATTCCTCTGTAAGCCTCCTTTTTTTCCCCAAACTGTATTTAGCATTGTTCCTGAATCAACAAAAACATTGCCTTACTCTTAGCTTTTTATAACACCAATAATGAACAATGTGACAAGAATATTCATATCTGGGGAGAAATAGGATGTAAGATTTTGAAAGTTCAAGGTGCTAAATTTTTTGAACTCATTACATATTTGGATAATTCTTAAATTAGCATTTATTGGCTGATGATGTTTTGATCAGGAAAAATTATCAAGAACATTTGATTTTTTACTAAATTGTATGTGTTCAGACACTCAAAATTCTTTGTTGGGGCTCTAGGAATACTCAGATCTGATCACATTTTAAGAAATTTTATCATTCAGATTCGTTTACTAAAACTCATCAGTAATGAGTTCTGTATGTTTTGTTGTTATTTATGTTTATCCAAGCTGTTATGTTGACCTTTTAAAAATGCTGTTTCTCCTTAAAATTAAGAATAACTATTTTTCCCTTCTTTTAGAAAGCTAAGGAGGAAATGTGGACCTGATAGCTGCAAAAGCAAATTGAACTAAAATAAAAAGTTCGGAGTTCAAGGACTCCAAACTTTTCAATCGGTTTTCTCTTCTTCTTTATTAAATGTATTGCCACTAGAAGCAAATAACTGATGCAGTTTCTGCCAGATAATGGCAATAATAAAGGTGAAATGTGAATATTTTTTAAATTATATCTAAAATCATCCACATCATTTAGCTTGTGGATGTACAGGTAGTTTCTATTTGGGAGTGGGGCTAGGTAACTCATCATTATAAAAATGGTATCCAAGCAAGGATCACAATACCTGTACCACTGCCATTGTAAACATTGGATGGCAATATACATGAAACTGATGAACATGAGAACAAAACAAAATAAAAAGTGTAATACATTTTATTTATGCTCCATGGGAGGTGGTAACCTGTGGGGATCAGCACACTCAGCAAGCGGTCCCCGCGCATTAGAGGTGAATCAGACACTTGAACATCTGTCCACTTCATGGAAGACGTTTCATCTCAGAATACACGTACTAATAAACAACAGTTGGAGACAATTGTCTCTGACATTCAACATAATGCTGAGCTGAGGCTGAAAGAAGGAAGGGTGGAATTGTATTTCCTTTGGTAAAGCAAAAACAGCCGTGAGTACAGCCTCTTCTAAAAATCTGATATTTAAAGAGAATTGTAAGACATCAAAATGTTCAATTTGGAATGAAGAGTGGCCGAAGTTACTGGAAAGCTCGTGCCTCCGTCTGCAAAATCACTGGCCAGGAAAGCAAAAACTTTTCCAACACCCAATTTTAATATTGTGCTAAAGCTATTGACTCTGTTAAACCTCTAGAGTTAAATATGATCCCCTCCCCAGCCCCCACCTTTTCTCTCTTAGGTTAGTGTCTGGGGGACAAGGAGGGGGCTGGAGCTTGGCCCCAACCTCGGAATTGCTGCCAAGGGCTTGTAATACAATCTCTCCCCGTTTGAAGGGTAAATCAGTGTCAACTGCATTTGCGTCCACCAAAAAAAGTAAGCATTTTACTTCCGCTCGGTCTATGAGGAAAAAGCAATTGCTCTTTTGTTTCCAAAACAGGTATTACAAGTGGATAAATAATGTGCACTGCTCTGAGCCCAAAGGTACGCAGTGGACCTGGCCTCTCTGATATGCATCAGTATAGCCAATGGCTAGCCAGCAGACATGAAGCTAATTTGCTACCAATGAAAGAAGATCTGGCCTTGTGGTTAACCAATCTATTAGGTAAGGTTATAAGATCTCATTTTGTGAGCAAATCCTTTTATAATGCTTCTTTTTGTTATTTCAGGGAAGGAGATTACAGCAGAAACTTTTATGGAGAAGTTGGACAATGGTGCCTTGCTCTGTCAACTTGCAGAAACTATGCAGGAGAAATTCAAGGAGAGCATGGATGCTAACAAGCCCACAAAGGTAAAAGATCCCAATGCAAAAATCACTCTTAGTTTCTCCTAGAACGAATTTCTTTATTTTTCAGAATCTACCGTTGAAGAAGATCCCATGCAAAACCAGTGCACCCTCGGGCTCCTTTTTTGCCAGAGACAATACAGCAAATTTCTTATCCTGGTGCCGAGATTTAGGGGTGGATGAAACGTGTCTATTTGAATCGGAAGGTTTGGGTATGTATTAACTTCAGAATTTTAGTTGATAAGTAAAGGTGTTCGCCTCTGTCTTGTCTTTCAGTCCTCCACAAGCAACCCAGAGAAGTGTGTCTCTGTCTGCTAGAGCTTGGCCGGATTGCAGCCAGGTAGGTCAAACCACTGCAACTATGTCAAGACATGCATATGTAATGATCCAGGGTCTTTTTAAAGGTATGGTGTGGAGCCTCCTGGTTTGATAAAGCTGGAAAAAGAGATTGAACAAGAAGAAACACTTTCTGCCCCTTCTCCTTCACCTTCTCCTTCATCAAAGTCTTCTGGAAAAAAGAGTACAGGAAACTTACTGGATGATGCAGTAAGTAAAATCAGTCAGACTTCTTACCAACGGACAAATGAATGTGCCTGCTCTTCTATTTCAGGTGAAACGAATTTCTGAAGATCCTCCTTGCAAATGCCCAAACAAGTTCTGTGTGGAGCGGCTCTCCCAAGGAAGATACCGAGTGGGAGAAAAGATCCTCTTCATTAGGGTAAAGTTTTACTTTTCACTTATCTTGTTTTTTTTATGAACTTCATATCTTCTTGTTTCAGTAGGGTCTTCATGGTTGTGACTATATCTCCACAGCCAAAGCAAAGCAGACATTTAAGGTAATTACTTAGATAATTAGTGGGCAAATCTCAATTTAACACTTTTGATATTTTTTCATTTCAGATGCTGCACAACAAACATGTCATGGTCCGTGTGGGAGGAGGCTGGGAAACTTTTGCAGGGTATTTGTTGAAACACGACCCCTGCCGAATGCTGCAGATCTCCCGTGTGGATGGCAAAACATCCCCTATCCAAAGCAAATCTCCAACTCTAAAGGACATGAATCCAGATAACTACTTGGTGGTCTCTGCCAGTTATAAGGCTAAGAAGGAAATTAAGTGAAACAAATTGGTCATGACAAGGGGACCCTCATAATGGCCTGTATCCACTTCTCCAGTATAGTCAGTTTAGTTCATATGTTCTGAAAACTGTTTTGGAGAAAGATAGACAGAAAAATGTCATCATATTGAAAAATGTTCAAAGAGTAGCACTATTTATTTTTAATGCTTCTGTAGAATATGACCTATTAAAAGAAAATCTAAACTCAAATTTAAATTATCCAAATTTTAGGCAAATTATTATTTCTCAATATGCGAACACAGTATTTAGAACACAATATTAGAAACACAATTCTAACTAAAGATAAATAAGGAGAAAACATTTAGGATTTGCAGATAAGTCAACAGAAAGTGCCTGCTTTACACTCATGAGTAAAAGCACTCCAGACATTTTTATAATTGCAAGATTTTTATGCTTTTTTTTTTTTTTTTTTACAAAATGATGATTAGTGTGATAATGTGCTGCAAAAAATATCCAACAGCACTACACATAAGTACAGAGTATTCACAATAGTAATATGTTACTGGAAAGGCCACTTCCGAAAAGTTTACATTCACTTGGAAGGCTGCCTTAAAGTATATCTCTTATCTATGACCAAATATCTGGGGTACTTTTAGAAGTTTTCAGTACACCCCCTTAGAGAATAGCTTATGAGTTATTTCACACATTCCTGAGCACATGGCTGTGTTTAGAATGATCTAGTGTAATTCATACATGAGCTGACATACGTTGATACTTTGACGAGTAAATTGTACAGTCAAATGTTCATTGATTTCATGTTATTTCAAAGCATTTTCTTATTAAAAATATATCTTTAGTTAATCCTATTTTGCTATGCTTTCTAGTAAAGTAAATTCACTGTAGCTAATGATGTTACAGACTTACGTATACCCTTGTATACCTGGGACAGGGCTGTTTTATACCAATAAACAGCAAAATATTGTCCTTACTCATTCAAGAATTAAAAGGATAAATTTTAAAAATGTTATCTGTCTCTAAATCAATGCCTCATTCTGAAATCAAGTTAATTTTCAAATGGCAACTTTCTCCAACAGTTATAAGAAGAATCAAATT